AATTTGATGTGGGGCATGGCTTGGAGCTAGCCTTTAACTCTCTGCAGATCATTTTGAGCTTGCTTTGGAGATGCAAAACCACCGTACCATGGCTCCTGTGGATTGGGTCTGTTTGGGAGAAGCTTTGGTTTTCCAAGCTCCACCTGGATTAGATAGAGCACATCTTTGGCCCTGGACTGATCTGGGATCCCCAGTTCTGTCTCCCAGGGCCTGATGTAGATCTGGCCTTCCTCTGGAGTGGATGTGGAGCCTTGATGCCACTGACTCATCTGTATTACTTGTTGCCTAAAACTCAGAACTAAAAGAGATCTTAAAGATCATCTAACTACCTTATTTTGCAGGTGAGAAACATGCTAGGACTATGTGAGTGACTGGGTTCAGGGTTCCACAGCTAGTAGGGGTGGAGTAACGGGTGTGTCCAGTCAGTGCAGTGGTTCATGCCTATAATTTTAACACTTTGGGAGGCCAAGGCAGGAGGATTGCCTGAGGCCAGGAGTTTGAGACCAGCCTGGGCAACAAAGTGAGACCTCGTCTCTACCAGAAAAAAAGAAAACTAGGCCAGGTGCGGTGGCTCATGCCTGTAATCCCAGCACTTTGGGAGGCCCAGGTGGGTGGATCACCTGAGGTCAGGAGTTCGAGACCAGCCTTACCAACATGGTGAAACCCTGTCTCTACTAAAAGTACAAAAAGCTAGCCGGGCATCGTGGCGCATGCCTGTAATCCCAGCTACTAGGGAGGCTGAGGCAGGAGAATTGCTTGAACCTGGGAGGCGGAGGTTGCAGTGAGCCAAGATTGTGCCGTTGCACTCCAGCCTGGGTAACAAGAGCGAAACTCCATCTCAAAAAAAAAAAAAATTAGCTCTGTTGTGGTGGTGCATGCCTGTAGTCCCAGCTGCTTGAGAGGCTGAGGCAGGAGGATCCCTTAATCCCAGGAGTTTGAGACTGCAGTGAGCACGACTGCACCACTGCACTCCAGCCTGGATGACAGAGTGAGACCCTCTCTCTCTCTTTTTTTTTTTTTTTTAAAGCGTGTGTTCATACCACTGTACTGTAGTGTCTACTGCCTACCATTGTGGTTTCACAGCTGTTCATCTCAGTGCTGTTTGCCTCAAGTTCTTCAAGCTCTTCACTTGCTGTCTTCTGCTTCTCCTCCCCTCTTCTAGGCTAGCTCGCACTGGAGTCGCTGTGTTTCTCCTTTTGTGTTCTCCATCAGCACTCTCTACTTACCTTGCTAAATGCCTTTTCTTTCAACGCCACCTTACCCTGCCCACCCCATGGCTGCTACCTGTTTATTTTGTCATTTTGCTAAGACTGTTGAATATTTTTAAGCACAGTATAAGAGGCTTTAAATTAGGGAATGTGTCTGCCAGACAAATAAGTGTTTCTAATATTTGGAGCTGCTTTTTGGATTTTATAATCAACCCATATGGATAGCCTTAGTTCTGGGGCTGTGACTCTGAAAGGGGCTGATGTGACTCAGGAGTGAGCTGGTGTCATGAGTGGAGTCTTTTGGATACTTGCAGCTCTGAAGGTGGCATCAGCTTTAGACCTCCTAGCATCGATGTTGATGTGATGTGGTGTAAATGTGAGATGATGCTGTGCTATCTGGGGTTTCTTGCAGTGCCTTGTTACCCAATGCATAAGTCTCTGAAAACTCCATAAGTGTCCATCACTACTTACCACAGAAACTGAAGGAAGCCTGATCTTGGGATGACCTTGTTGCATTAAGAGAAAAAGGAAATGAAGTTTGCCATCTGTATGTAAACCCGCTATTTGTATCATCAACATGCAGTGTCGAGAAAGTCACCATAGAATTGTTTTGCCTAAAGTTTATTTTACTCACTTTTAGGAACAAAGCTGTTATGTAAAGCCTTAGTTGTTTGTAATGTTCTGCATTTTGGGGCAGAAGTCCCAAATGTACTTCAAGTTTTCTGTCCATGGATTGGGAAATAGAAGTCATGTATGAAAGGAGAGGAGATAGCAGACAGTCTTTGAGATGAACTATTTCAAGGACCAGTCTGCAGTTCTTCCAAGTTAGAGTTCTGAATATGTGGTTAGGCTAGTGATGATGATAGAACACCCCAGTTCTGACTGCATCATTGCCCAGACAGACCCAGTATCTTTCACCATTTTATTCCTGACCAAACAACGTTCATTTCCCAGTATCTTAGTCTCTCCTAAAGGAAAAAGAACTACGGTAGCTGGCATCCATAGAGTACTGTGATGTACCACTCTTGGTAAAACGGAAATGTCTGATTGGAGTGTGTTTCAAGCCAGGCTTTTCTATAATTCGCTTGTTCCACTTTTCACTCCTGAGTTTTTGAGGTTTTAATCTTGAGACTTTTTCTCTGCAGTGCCTCAGTTACTACTATGGAATAACATAATAAGCGAAGAGGATGACTTCTCTGCTGGGCTGTGGTTCTTCTAGTAATTCCGCTACTCCTGGGTCATTGCCTGGGGTGAGGAGGCCAGGTTATCTTCTGGAGGCTCACCACACCTTGGTGTCCAGATGTGCCCTAGGACTGCAGTGGAGAGGTGAGCACAGAGTAAGGAAAGCATGTGGCACAAAGACCATGTTCTTTCTGTGCTTTGCCCTCAGAACGCATTCCCTGGGATGAAAAACCCTGCTCAAGCCTGGGTACAGTGACCCAAGGTGACAGCAATGACAGTGGCCCTTCAGAAAGGAGCAAGTGGAGGTGGACCCTGCCTCAAACAGGTTTGGTTTGCTCCTGGTTGAGCTTAGCCCAATTCATACTCTGTATTTTCTTTTCTCCCTGCAGAACTCCATCCGGCACAACCTGTCACTGCATAGTCGATTCATGCGGGTCCAGAATGAGGGAACTGGCAAGAGCTCTTGGTGGATCATCAACCCTGATGGGGGGAAGAGCGGAAAAGCCCCCCGGCGGCGGGCTGTCTCCATGGACAATAGCAACAAGTATACCAAGAGCCGTGGCCGCGCAGCCAAGAAGAAGGCAGCCCTGCAGACAGCCCCCGAATCAGCTGACGACAGTCCCTCCCAGCTCTCCAAGTGGCCTGGCAGCCCCACGTCACGCAGCAGTGATGAGCTGGATGCGTGGACGGACTTCCGTTCACGCACCAATTCTAACGCCAGCACAGTCAGTGGCCGCCTGTCGCCCATCATGGCAAGCACAGAGTTGGATGAAGTCCAGGACGATGATGCGCCTCTCTCGCCCATGCTCTACAGCAGCTCAGCCAGCCTGTCACCTTCAGTAAGCAAGCCGTGCACGGTGGAACTGCCACGGCTGACTGATATGGCAGGCACCATGAATCTGAATGATGGGCTGACTGAAAACCTCATGGACGACCTGCTGGATAACATCACGCTCCCGCCATCCCAGCCATCGCCCACTGGGGGACTCATGCAGCGGAGCTCTAGCTTCCCGTATACCACCAAGGGCTCGGGCCTGGGCTCCCCAACCAGCTCCTTTAACAGCACGGTGTTCGGACCTTCATCTCTGAACTCCCTACGCCAGTCTCCCATGCAGACCATCCAAGAGAACAAGCCAGCTACCTTCTCTTCCATGTCACACTATGGTAACCAGACACTCCAGGACCTGCTCACTTCGGACTCACTTAGCCACAGCGATGTCATGATGACACAGTCGGACCCCTTGATGTCTCAGGCCAGCACCGCTGTGTCTGCCCAGAATTCCCGCCGGAACGTGATGCTTCGCAATGATCCGATGATGTCCTTTGCTGCCCAGCCTAACCAGGGAAGTTTGGTCAATCAGAACTTGCTCCACCACCAGCACCAAACCCAGGGCGCTCTTGGTGGCAGCCGTGCCTTGTCGAATTCTGTCAGCAACATGGGCTTGAGTGAGTCCAGCAGCCTTGGGTCAGCCAAACACCAGCAGCAGTCTCCTGTCAGCCAGTCTATGCAAACCCTCTCGGACTCTCTCTCAGGCTCCTCCTTGTACTCAACTAGTGCAAACCTGCCCGTCATGGGCCATGAGAAGTTCCCCAGCGACTTGGACCTGGACATGTTCAATGGGAGCTTGGAATGTGACATGGAGTCCATTATCCGTAGTGAACTCATGGATGCTGATGGGTTGGATTTTAACTTTGATTCCCTCATCTCCACACAGAATGTTGTTGGTTTGAACGTGGGGAACTTCACTGGTGCTAAGCAGGCCTCATCTCAGAGCTGGGTGCCAGGCTGAAGGATCACTGAGGAAGGGGAAGTGGGCAAAGCAGGTCAGTGCCGAATGCTATGGCATAAAAATAACATGATCTCTGGTTTTCTTTTCTCCTCCTTTAGACCCTCAAACTGACACAAGACCTACAGAGAAAACCCTTTGCCAAATCTGCTCTCAGCAAGTGGACAGTGATACCGTTTACAGCTTAACACCTTTGTGAATCCCACGCCATTTTCCTAACCCAGCAGAGACTGTTAATGGCCCCTTACCCTGGGTGAAGCACTTACCCTTGGAACAGAACTCTAAAAAGTATGCAAAATCTTCCTTGTACAGGGTGGTGAGCCGCCTGCCAGTGGAGGACAGCACCCCTCAGCACCACCCACCCTCATTCAGAGCACACCGTGAGCCCCCGTCGGCCATTCTGTGGTGTTTTAATATTGCGATGGTTTATGGGACGTTTTAAGTGTTGTTCTTGTGTTTGTTTTCCTTTGACTTTCTGAGTTTTTCACATGCATTAACTTGCGGTATTTTTCTGTTAAAATGTTAACCGTCCTTCCCCTAGCAAATTTAAAAACAGAAAGAAAATGTTGTACCAGTTACCATTCCGGGTTCGAGCATCACAAGCTTTTGAGCGCATGGAACTCCATAAACTAACAAATTACATAAACTAAAGGGGGATTTTCTTTCTTCTTTTGTTTGGTAGAAAATTATCCTTTTCTAAAAACTGAACAATGGCACAATTGTTTGCTATGTGCACCCGTCCAGGACAGAACCGTGCATAGGCAAAAGGAGTGGAGCACAGCGTCCGGCCCAGTGTGTTTCCGGTTCTGAGTCAGGGTGATCTGTGGACGGGACCCCAGCACCAAGTCTACGGGTGCCAGATCAGTAGGGCCTGTGATTTCCTGTCAGTGTCCTCAGCTAATGTGAACAGTGTTGGTCTGCTGGTTAGAAACTAGAATATTGATATTTTCAGGAAAGAAATCAGCTCAGCTCTCCACTCATTGCCAAATGTCACTAAAGGGTTTAGTTTTAAGGAGAAAGAAAAGGAAAAAAAAAAAAAACAAAAAAGTCCTGTTTTGCTTTGCAGAACAAATGAACTTACAGGTGAGCATTAAGCTTGCAGTGAGAAATGTGCGAAGAGTAAAAACCCAAGTCAATGCTGAGGCAGTTCTAACTTCACTGTTTTCCTAAATACACATCCTTGATTATTTTCAGCCTTGCTATATAATCTGATCTGCTAGAAGTGTATGAGTGAGAGGCAATAGCATACAAACTGATTTTTTAAATATAAGCTTAGGTTGTAATTGTACAAGTGACTCAATGGAAGTACAAAATAGGGCAGTTTTAACTTTTTTTTCTGCTTCTATGGATTTCATTTTGTTGTGTTTTCAAAAAGTTATGGTGCTGTATAGGTGCTTTCTGTTTAACCTGGAAAGTGTGATTATATTCGTTACCTTCTTTGGTAGACGGAATAGTTGGGACCACCTTTGGTACATAAGAAATTGGTATAACGATGCTCTGATTAGCACAGTATATGCATACTTCTCCAAAGTGATATATGAAGACTCTTTTCTTTGCATAAAAAGCATTAGGCATATAAATGTATAAATATATTTTATCATGTACAGTACAAAAATGGAACCTTATGCATGGGCCTTAGGAATACAGGCTAGTATTTCAGCACAGACTTCCCTGCTTGAGTTCTTGCTGATGCTTGCACCGTGACAGTGGGCACCAACACAGACGTGCCACCCAACCCCCTGCACACACCACCGGCCACCAGGGGCCCCCTTGTGCGCCTTGGCTTTATAACTCCTCTGGGGGTGATATTGGTGGTGATCACAGCTCCTAGCATAATGAGAGTTCCATTTGGTATTGTCACACGTCTCCTGCCTCGCTTGGGTTGCCATGTTTGAGCGATGGCCCTGTTGATTTCACCCTGCCTTTTACTGAATCTGTAAATTGTTGTGCAATTGTGGTTATAGTAGACTGTAGCACATTGCCTTTTCTAAACTGCTACATGTTTATAATCTTCATTTTTAAAGTATGTGTAATTTTTTTAAGTATGTATTCTATTCATATGGTCTGCTTGTCAGTGAGCCAGACTTGCTTACTATATTCCTTTATAATAATGCTAGCCACTTCCTGGATTCTTTAGTAATGTGCTGTATGCAAGAACTTTCCAGTAGCAGTGAAGGAGGGTTGCCTCTCCAAGCTTCCTAAGGGATGCTGCCCTGTGTGGGGATGCATTGCAGAGGCACTAGTAGCATGGGGGCTAGAGTGGGGAGCGAGATGTAAAAGGGTGGGGGGATAGGAGAATTCCAGAGTGCTTCCAGCATTAGGGTCCTGAGAACTTCTGAGTTCAGAGAAACATGCAAAGTGACTAACAAAATAGCTACTTACCTTTGCAGTTTTACAGACCCTGGGAGCTGCTTTGGGAGTGAGAAAGGCAACCCTCCAATGTGTTTCAACTTTAAAATGTTGAATTCTTTTCAGACATGGTATCTCATTTATTCTCCTTTTCTAGCGTTTGTTGAATTTCAGGCAGAATGTCTTACAGAATGTCCTAGAACCAGATTATCATTTAATCTGAAACAGCTGAGGAAGGGACAGAGAAGGTACAAGGGCAAGGCAGCACAAAACAGATCAGGAGAATGAAGAGGGAATGCTTTGGTTTTTTGTTTTGTTTTGTTTTTTCTTTTTCAAGTAACTAAAACAGCATCTACATGTAGAGTGTTGTGGAGAGCTGAGACCAGGGTAAAGTCAAGTGCAGCATCAGTACTGCGAGACCCACCAGCCCCTGGAGAGGGTCAGCCGAGAATCTGGTAGTGAAGCCTGTCTAGGGTCCCGGCACCCTCACCCTCAGCCACCTGCAGAGAGGCCAGGGCCCCAGAGACTAGCCTGGTTCTGAAGTGGGCAGGGGTGCTGCCAGAGCCCTCTGCCCCTTATGTTGAGACCCTGCTTTCAGGACAGGCCAGCCGTTGGCCACCATGTCACATTCTGAGTGAGTGTCACAGGTCCCTAACAATAATTTTCTGATCTGGAGCATATCAGCAGAATGCTTAGCCTCAAGGGGCCTGGCAGCTGTAATGTTTGATTTATGATGAGAACTATCCGAGGCCACCCTTGGCCTCTAAATAAGCTGCTCTAGGGAGCCGCCTACTTTTTGATGAGAAATTAGAAGAGTACCTAATGTTGAAAACATGACATGCGCTCTTGGGATCTGCTGTTCTCTCCAGGGCTCCAGAACCTGATACCTGTTACCAAAGCTAGGAAAGAGCTTTATCACAAGCCTTCACTGTCCTGGCATGAGAACTGGCTGCCAGGCTCAGTGTACCCCATTAACTGTGAATGAATCTGAGCTTGGTTTCCTTTATTGCTTCCTCTGCAATATGATTGCTGAAACACATTTTAAAAATTCAGAAGCTTGTCACTCCTGTTAATGGGAGGATCAGTCACACATGTGTAGTACAAGGCGGACTTTGTGTTTGTTTTTGGTGTTAATTTTTAGCATTGTGTGTGTTGCTTCCCCACCCTGAGGAGAGGACACCATGGCTTACTACTCAGGACAAGTATGCCCCGCTCAGGGTGTGATTTCAGGTGGCTTCCAAACTTGTACGCAGTTTAAAGATGGTGGGGACAGACTTTGCCTCTACCTAGTGAACCCCACTTAAAGAATAAGGAGCATTTGAATCTCTTGGAAAAGGCCATGAAGAATAAAGCAGTCAAAAAGAAGTCCTCCATGTTGGTGCCAAGGACTTGCGAGGGGAAATAAAAATGTTATCCAGCCTGACCAACATGGAGAAACCCCGTCTCCATTAAAAATACAAAATTAGCCTGGCATGGTGGCGCATGCCTGTAATCCCAGCTACTCTGGAGGCTGAGGCAGGAGAATCGCTTGAACCCAGGAGGCGGAGGTCGCAGTGAGCCGAGATCATGCCAGTGCACTCCAGCCTGGGTAACAAGAGTGAAACTCCGTGTCAAAAAAAAAAAAAAAATGTTACTCATCCTCTCTGAAAGCAAAAAGGAAACCCTAACAGCTCTGAACTCTGGTTTTATTTTTCTTGCTGTATTTGGGTGAACATTGTATGATTAGGCATAATGTTAAAAAAAAAAATTTTTTTTTGGTAGAAATGCAATCACCAGTAAAGAGGTACGAAAAAGCTAGCCTCTCTCAGAGACCGGGGAGGCAGAGTACTACTAGAGGAAGTGAAGTTCTGATGGAATCATGCCTGTCAAATGAGGTCTTGAAGCGGATGCCCAAATAAAAGAGTATATTTTATCTAAATCTTAAGTGGGTAACATTTTATGCAGTTTAAATGAATGGAATATTTTCCTCTTGTTTAGTTGTATCTGTTTGTATTTTTCTTTGATGAATGATTGGTCATGAGGCCTCTTGCCACACTCCAGAAATACGTGTGCGGCTGCTTTTAAGAACTATGTGTCTGGTCACTTATTTCTCTAAAATTATCTCATTGCCTGGCAATCAGTCTTCTCTTGTATACTTGTCCTAGCACATTATGTACATGGGAAATGTAAACAAATGTGAAGGAGGACCAGAAAAATTAGTTAATATTTAAAAAAATGTATTGTGCATTTTGGCTTCACATGTTTAACTTTTTTTAAGAAAAAAGTTGCATGAATGGAAAAAAAAATCTGTATACAGTATCTGTAAAAACTATCTTATCTGTTTCAATTCCTTGCTCATATCCCATATAATCTAGAACTAAATATGGTGTGTGGCCATATTTAAACACCTGAGAGTCAAGCAGTTGAGACTTTGATTTGAAGCACCTCATCCTTCTTTCAATGCGAACACTATCATATGGCATTCTTACTGAGGATTTTGTCTAACCATATGTTGCCATGAATTAACTCTGCCGCCTTTCTTAAGGATCAAAACCAGTTTGATTTGGGAATCTTCCCCTTTCCAAATGAAATAGAGATGCAGTACTTAACTTTCCTTGGTGTTTGTAGATATTGCCTTGTGTATTCCACTTAAAACCGTAATCTAGTTTGTAAAAGAGATGGTGACGCATGTAAATAAAGCATCAGTGACACTCTATCTTACTCCAAGAAGTCTCTTTGTTCTCCCTCCCCCT